CACTGGGGTCCATCCTGACACATTAAAGGGCTCAGCAACCCAGAGCAGTACTAATAAAGCTCCTACTATGTGCTCTTGCTAGGTCTACACTTTGTCCATACAGACAGTCTGGAGAGTTTCCAAAGCGTGTTGTTGTTGTTTTGTTGTTTTGAGATGGAGTGGCGAGATCTCAGCTCACTGTAACCTCTGCCTCCCGGGTTCAAGCGATTCTCCTGCCTCAGCCTCCAGAGTAGCTGGGATTACAGGCTTGCCCCACCACATCCGGCTAATTTTTGTATTTTTAGTAGAGACGGGGCGGGGGGGGGGGTGCGGGGGTGTTTCACCATGATGGCCAGGCAGGTCTCGAACTCCTGACCTCAGGTGATCTGCTTGCCTAGGCCTTCCAAAGTGCTGAGATTACAGGCATGAGCCGCCGCGCCCGGCCGAAAGCGCTTTCTTACCTAATTTTTGTATCCTATTTTGTCTCACCACGACCTTCGGGGACAGGAATTATCCCTGATTTTCCAAGGACGGAACTGAAGGCCCTCCCGACTAAGAAGGAGACTTAAAGCGCCTTTTTCAGCGTGGAAGACAAGACTCGCGGGCGCTAAAGGCAAGCGCAGAGAGGGGAGGCGATTTGCCTGAGGTCACACAGCAGGCAGGGGCAGACCCCAATCCCCAGCAGCTCTTTCACTGCCCCTGCTGCCCCTCTCCGTCCCAGCCTTGGGCCCGGGGGCTTTCCGCCCAAGAGCCACACCCAAGTCACGGTAACCACAGCTACGCCGGCAACCCCCAACTTGCCGCGGGCCCGCGCGGGGCGGCTCCTCAGAGCCTCAGTTTCCCTTTCTAGAGCGGGCCCGCCGCCGCCGGTGGGCTGAGGGAGGGCGGCTCGGCGCCGGGCGGGCCGGGCGGGGCGGCGCCTGACTCAGCGGGCGGGCCATGGGCTGCTCAGCCGGTCCGACCGGCCGGGAGGGGCACGAGCCGCGGGGGCGCTGCGGGGCCGGGCGGCCCGGGGGGTGACGGGAAGGGAGGCCGGTCCGGCGCCGCCCAGCCCCGGGCTCCGGGCGGGAAGTGGGCGAGCGCGACGGTGCGGGGCGCGCGGGCGACGGGCCAGCGGGATGGGAGCAGGGTCCCCCGGCGGCCCGCAGCCTCGGGAGCCGCGCTGAAGCCGGGGGCGGGACCAGCGCGGAGCCGACATGTGTCTGCGCCTCGGTGAGCGACTGGGGGCGCGCGGGAGGCCCCGAACGCACAGCCCTGACATAGCTGTCCCCCACAGGAGGCCTGAGTGTGGGCGACTTCCGGAAGGTGCTGATGAAGACAGGCCTGGTGCTGGTGGTGCTGGGCCATGTGAGCTTCATCACAGCTGCCCTGTTCCATGGCACAGTGCTGCGCTACGTGGGCACCCCTCAAGATGCGGTGGCTCTGCAGTACTGCGTGGTCAACATCCTCTCTGTCACTTCCGCCATCGTGGTATGGCCAGGCTGGGAGGGTGGTTGGTGGGAGGAGTCAGGGCTGACTTGAGCCTTCCCTACAGGTCATCACTTCAGGCATCGCAGCCATCGTGTTGTCACGCTACCTCCCTAGCACCCCCCTGGTACGTGGTGCCTCCTGGGATGGGGCTGTGAGACGCCCATTGACCAGTGGCCTCCCCCGTCCAGCGCTGGACAGTGTTTAGCTCGAGCGTGGCCTGTGCTCTCCTTTCTCTGACCTGTGCCCTCGGCCTCTTGGCCTCCATCGCCATGACCTTTGCCACCCAGGGCAAGGCACTGCTGGCTGCCTGCACTTTTGGGAGCTCTGAACTACTGGCCCTCGCACCTGACTGTCCCTTCGACCCCACACGCATTTATGTGAGTACCTAGGCCTGGAGTAGGGGCACCAGCCAGCCAGCCATCTCTGCCCCATGCCCCGCAGAGCTCCAGCCTGTGCCTCTGGGGCATCGCCCTAGTGCTCTGCGTGGCGGAGAACGTGTTTGCTGTACGCTGTGCTCAGCTCACCCACCAGCTGCTGGAGCTGAGGCCCTGGTGGGGGAAAAGCAGCCACCACATGGTAAGTTCCCTCCACAGCCCTGACTCCCCGAATCACCTCCTTCCATTTCCCGGATGTCCTGGAGGAGGAGACCCAGGCTGAGAACCAGTGGGTCTGGCAGCCTCCTGTGTCTCTGCAGATGCGGGAGAACCCAGAGCTGGTGGAGGGCCGTGACCTGCTGAGCTGCACCAGCTCTGAGCCTCTGACCCTCTGAGAGATGATGTCCTGCCCAGGCCCGATGGCCACTAGGACCCTGCAAGCAACTCTGCTCTGTGACCAGGCCAGGATTCCTGGAGCTGGCCTGAGAGGGCTCAATGGACCCTCGGGGACCCAAGTGGGGCTTTCAACCCTCTCCCCCACCACCCAGCCCACTGCACTGAAATGAGACTTTATTCTGAAATTATTAAAAAGAACAGAGATGCTCCATTTGGCTGCATGCAGGGGGGGCGGTTGGGG